CCGGAAGAGGAGAATGTCGATGTAACTGTGAAAGTCCAAGTCCTAGCTGCTTTTCCACTGCCCTGGTGTACAACCTCAGGCCCTGCAGACTGCACATCTGAGGACCCCTGCCTGCCCTGTCTGGCTTCTCTGAATCTAATAAGGGAGAAGATGCGTTTGAAAAAGAACACGGAAGAGGGAGAGAGAAAAAAAGCACCAAGGTCCATGTTCAGAGAGCCCTGGTAATTTTAACTTGCAACTCACCCAAGAAGAGCCTAATGGTCGCAAGAGTATGTAGGAAGGCCCCAACCCGACCCGGCCCAGCACGCAGCACCCAAGGGCGGCTGGAAGCGCAATGCGCGTGCCCAGTACAGCGCTATTCAGTCTGCAGGCTTTTTGAGGATTTCAACTTCAAAGAACGGTCGGCTTCGGGGCGAACTTTGCTTCAGTTCCAGGCCTCGGGAGGCAGCGAGGAGACAGACTGGGACACCGAGCATGCAGAAGGGGAGTGGTCTTGAAATACGCGGAAAGGGAGAATGCACCCCTCCTGGCCAGCCTTGCCGGGCGAAGTGAGAAGTACTGAGGCCTGAGAAGGCTCCACGCGTGCGCAAAGGGCCGCTCGCTGTGATTACTGGGGTGGCGATGGTTGTGATGACGCCGCTGCCCCGCCTGCGCCGAAAGGGAAACCCCAGGGGAGGCGGAGGCCAGCGGGGATTTCTGAAGCCAAGTGGTCCCCTTCATCCACGACGGACAGGAAGGGCGACCCCCTGAGGCCACTTCCAGGTCTTGCGACCGGAGGAGAGTTACCAAGGAGACGCTCCTCCCGAGGCCTCGCGCGTCGGAAGCTTCTGTCCCCTGGATTCCGGTTGACGGACGCGTCCCCCGAGCAGGTTCTCGGTAGCAGCCGACACGCCCCACCCCGGGCACAGCGAGGTCTGAGGACCACGCTAAGGCGTCACGTCCGCCCTGATCCGCGGCAGCTATGGAACGGGCGGAGCCGCAGCGGAGGGCGCTCCGCTTTGACGTCACTTCCTGTGAGCCCGGCGGTGACAACGGCAACATGGCCCTGAACGGAGCTGGTGAGGACCTGGGCGGCAGGGGTTTGTGGCTGTGAGGTACGGGAGGCAGCCCACTCCGGCAAGACCCCCAGTCCCTATGCCTCTCTTCCCCAGAAGTCGACGACTTCTCCTGGGAGCCCCCGACTGAGGCGGAGACGAAGGTGCTGCAGGCGCGACGGGAGCGGCAAGATCGCATCTCCCGGCTCATGGGCGACTATCTGCTGCGCGGTTACCGCATGCTGGGCGAGACGTGTGCGGACTGCGGGGTGAGGCGAGACTCGGGCGAGTGACCGGGGATCATTCCGGCCCCGTGTGCTTTTTGGTCCGTAGACGATCCTCCTCCAAGACAAACAGCGGAAAATCTACTGCGTGGCTTGTCAGGAACTCGACTCAGACGTGGATAAAGATAATCCCGGTAAGAGTAAAAAATAATCCGGGAGAGGGGCCTGACCATTCCACCCACTTTCTCCTCTTTTTAGCTCTGAATGCCCAGGCTGCCCTCTCCCAAGCTCGGGAGCACCAGCTGGCCTCAGCCTCAGAGCTCCCCCTGGGCTCTCGACCTGCGCCCCAGCCCCCAGTACCTCGTCCGGAGCACTGTGAGGGAGCTGCAGCAGGACTCAAGGCAGCCCAGGGGCCACCTGCTCCTGCTGTGCCTCCAAATACAGATGTCATGGCCTGCACACAGACAGCCCTCTTGCAGAAGCTGACCTGGGCCTCTGCTGAACTGGGCTCTAGCACCTCCCTGGAGACTAGCATCCAGCTGTGTGGCCTTATCCGCGCATGTGCGGAGGCCCTGCGCAGCCTGCAGCAGCTACAGCACTAAGAGAAGCCCCTGAGAAAAACCCTCTAGAAAAACAGCTGTTCCTCTGTGTGGTTTGTTTTTTTCCTGGTTCCAAGTGTGCATGCCAGCCCCAGCTCCACTCACCTTTTTCCAGCTTTTGGCCTCTTCACCTCTCCACTCTGCTCTCCTTGACGCCCTGAGATGAGTTGAGCTTGTTTCTTCTCAGTT